TGTTTTGTTTTGTTTTGTTTTGTTTTGTTTTGTTTTGTTTTTGAGAGGAGTCTGGCTCTGTCGCCTAGGCTGGAGTGCAGTGGTGCAATCTTGGCTCACTGCAAGCCCCGCCTCCTGGGTTCACGCCATTCTCCTGCCTCAGCCTCCCCAGTAGCTGGGACTACAGGCGCCCGCCACCACACCCGGCTAATTTTTTGTATTTTTAGTAGAGATGGGGTTTCACTGTGTTAGCCAGGATGGTCTCGATCTCCTGACCTCGTGATCCACCTGCCTCGGCCTCCCAAAGTGCTAGGGTTACAGGCGTGAGCCACCGCGCCCGGCTGGTTTCTTTAACTTAGCATAATGTTTTAAAGTTTCATCTGTGTTGTATGTATCATTACTTTGTTTCTTCTTCTAAGTTAGTAAGATTCCATTATATAGATATATACCATTTTGTTTATCCATTCACCAGTTGATGGACAAATGATTGTTTTAGCTATTATTAAAAGTGCTACCATGAACATATGTGTCCAAGTTTTTGTGTGAATGTATGTATTCGTTTCTCTTGGGTATGTGCCTTGGAGTAGAATAGCTAGTTCATATGTTAACTCTTTGTTCAGCATTTGTTTTTCTAAAGTGGCTACATCATTTTAACCTTTAGTTTTTTGTTTTTTGGTTTTTTTTTTGGGAGTGGGGTGGGGCTGGAGTGCAGTGGCGTTATCTCGGCTCACTGCAACCTCCGCCTCCTGGGTTCAAGCAATTCTCGTTCCTCAGCCTTCCGAGTAGCTGGGACTACAGACACATGCCATGACGCCCAGCTCACTCTTTTTGCCCAGCTCACTCTTTTTATTTTAGTAGAGACAGGGTTTCACCATGTTGCCCAGGCTGGTCTCAAACTCCTGAGCTCAGGCAATCTGCCCACCTCAGCAGGGTTTCACCGTGTTGACCAGGCTGGTCTCAAACTCTTGACCTCAGGCGATCCACCCACCTCAGCCTTCCAAAGTGCTAGGATTACAGGCATGAGCCACTGTGCCCCGCCTCTCTCTTTTTTTTTTTTTTTTAATAAAGACAGAGTCTTGCTCTGTTGTCCAGGCTGGCATGCAGTGGCGTGATCACGGCTTACTGCAGCTTTGACCTCCTGAGCTCAAGTGATCCTCCCACTTCTGCCTCCCAAGTAGCTGGGACCACAGATGTGTACCACCATGCCTTGCTAATTTTAAAATTTTTTAATAGAGATGGGGGTCTGTCTGTGTTGCCCAGACTGGTCTCAAGTGATTCTCCCACCTCAGCCTCCCAAAGTATTGGGATTGCAGGCATGACTCACAGCGCCTGGCCTCAGTTTCTTTCAAGACCATCCTATAACACCAAGTTAGTTTGAGGATTCTATGAATGTCTGCTTAAAGATATCCTTCTGAATTCTGTGATTCTCTTGAAAGGCTTGTTGCAATGAAAAACAAAGTATAATGATGACTTTATGTGAAGTATACTTTTGGAATTTCTTAAGCAGAAGTCCTGAGACTTTTGAGAGTCCCTGTATTTAAACAGTACCATTTAGGCACAGTTACTGCTTATGAAATGAAGAGTAGCTAGATGAATATAAAAAATCTTACTCTTACATTTCAACCCAGCATTATTTGAACCCAGCAAAATTATTTCTATAGTAGAATCAATTTAGTTCCTTATTTTAAGCCATGCATATATATCTCAAAGCAAATTTCAAGAGGGATTAAATGTTATTATGTGAAAATATTAGGAGGTGAAATAATAGGAGAAAGTAAACACATTGAAAGTAGGTATGTTCAGGCCAGGCGCGGTGGCTTATGCCTGTAATCCCAGCACTTTGGGAGGCTGAGGCGGGCAGATCACGAGGTCAGGAGATCGAGACCATCCTGGCTAACACGGTGAAACCCCGTCTCTACTAAAAATACAAAAAAAAATTAGCCGGGCGTGGTGGCGGGCATTTGTGGTCCCAGCTACTCGGGAGGCTGAGGCAGGAGAATCGATTTAACCCTGGAGGCTGAGGTTGCAGTGAGCCGAGATTGCACCACTGCACCCTAGCCTGGCAACAGAGCAAGACTCTGTCTCAAAAAAAAAAAAGGAAAGTAGGTATGTTTACAATTTAAAATCTTTGGGCATGGAGATAAGCTATAAGGCCATTGATCAGAATGGACCATTTCATAATGTTCCAAAAATTAGACTACTTTGGAAAAAGGTGGTGTGTGGTCTTAATGTAGGCAATGCACATGTGTGTTTAAGTTTCAAATACAGCTAAGGAGCTAAGTGGAATTTTTTTTTTTTTTTTTTACCAAATAGCGTGTATTAATAATAGCTCAGTTCCATTTACTGATTTGTTTTTCCTTTGTTTATGTCATATATTATCTTTCCAAGAGATTGTGAGTTTATGCTACTGCCAATTTGGTATGAGGGCCTGTTTTTAAAAGAGCTGCATGATATTCACTTGGATGTACCACGATTTATTCAACCAGTCTTTTCTTTGTCATTAGACATTTAGTTTATTTAAAGCCTTTCAACATTATAAGTAACTGTGAAAGATATCTTTGTGCTATGAGTTGCCTACATTTTGGATCATTGCCACTAAGAAAGAAATTAACTAGTGACTCAATTATTCCTTGCTTTTTTTGAGCAAAAATCATATTAAAAATAATTAGATTTAAAATTTTTGGTTAAATTATACTTTAAAGCAAAGATCCTTGCCATTTAGATCTAGTTTGGTATTAAATGAGAACGGTGGTTCTCTACTGTGTTGGTGGGGGATATGTTCATGATGGATTTTGCTGTGGAAGGACATTTGGCAATGCCTGGAGAGAGTTTTGGTTGTTACAGATGCAGGGAGGGGTGCCACTGACATCTAATGGGTAGAGGCCAGGGATGCTGCTGCTAAACATCCTGCAATACACAAGACAGTCCCCACTTGCCCCCCCCCCCCCAAAAAAAATTAGCTAGCCTAAAATGTCAGTAGTGCTGAGGCTGAGAAACCTTGGATTAACAGGTTTCACTGCTGATGGGAAACTTTTTTTTTTTTAACAGGGCCTTACTCTGTTGCCCAGGCTAGAGTGCAGTAGCAGGATGCTAGCTCACTGCAGTCTTGAACTCCTGAGTTCAAGCAATCCTCCTGTCTCTGCCTCCCAAGAAGCTGGAACTACACATGCACACCACCATCCCCAGCTAATTAAAAAAATTTTTTGGCAGAGCTGGTGTCTTACTGTGTTGCCCAGGCTGGTCTCAAACTCCTACCCTCAAGTGATCCTTCCAGCTGGGCCTCCCAAAGCACCAGGATTGCAGGTGTGAGCCACTGTGCCCAGAGGAAACATTCGTCAATGCTGGTATTTCTGCTTACCTTTCTTAGGAATGTGCATTTTACCTTGCTGTCACAGGATGGCTCCTGCCTGTTCCCACCCCTCACCCCCGGCAGCAAAACCTATGTTCCAGGCAGGCAGCAGTGAGGACAAAGGTACCTGGAGCCAGTCCTCTTTGTCAGCGTTTGGGATATTAAAATATATTTTTGTTATTTTAAGGAAATTCGAAATGAGTCCCATGACTATCCTCATAGAGTGGCCAAGTTTCCAGAAAACAGAAATCGAAACAGATACAGAGATGTAAGCCCATGTAAGTACTTGTGGGTTTGTGTGCATGTGTATGACAGTTGTGGTTTATCATTCTCTATTTTCAGATGATCACAGTCGTGTTAAACTGCAAAATGCTGAGAATGATTATATTAATGCCAGTTTAGTTGACATAGAAGAGGCACAAAGGAGTTACATCTTAACACAGGCAAGTAATACGATACCACGCAAATGTCTGAACCTCATCTGCTCTCTCTCCTCTCTCTTCACAGGGTCCACTTCCTAACACATGCTGCCATTTCTGGCTTATGGTTTGGCAGCAGAAGACCAAAGCAGTTGTCATGCTGAACCGCATTGTGGAGAAAGAATCGGTGAGTAATATTTAATATTTACAACTTAGTATAAAAAAAATCATATACATATTTCTAAATTTAGGTTAAATGTGCACAGTACTGGCCAACAGATGACCAAGAGATGCTGTTTAAAGAAACAGGATTCAGTGTGAAGCTCTTGTCAGAAGATGTGAAGTCGTATTATACAGTACATCTACTACAATTAGAAAATATCAATGTAAGACCTTTCTTGCCCGAAATTGTGGACTTAACTAACTTCTCCCTTGATTTTCACTTTTTAGAGTGGTGAAACCAGAACAATATCTCACTTTCATTATACTACCTGGCCAGATTTTGGAGTCCCTGAATCACCAGCTTCATTTCTCAATTTCTTGTTTAAAGTGAGAGAATCTGGCTCCTTGAACCCTGACCATGGGCCTGCGGTGATCCACTGTAGTGCAGGCATTGGGCGCTCTGGCACCTTCTCTCTGGTAGACACTTGTCTTGTTTTGGTAAGTGCTTCTTACGATCTCATTTTAATCTCAAGACTTGTCTCATTTTTTGCCTTTCTTGCAGATGGAAAAAGGAGATGATATTAACATAAAACAAGTGTTACTGAACATGAGAAAATACCGAATGGGTCTTATTCAGACCCCAGATCAACTGAGATTCTCATACATGGCTATAATAGAAGGAGCAAAATGTATAAAGGGAGATTCTAGTATACAGGTAAACTTCATACAGGTTTTAAATCATATCTAGCATTTGTTTTTCATTTCTCTTCCCTACCTAGAAACGATGGAAAGAACTTTCTAAGGAAGACTTATCTCCTGCCTTTGATCATTCACCAAACAAAATAATGACTGAAAAATACAATGGGAACAGAATAGGTCTAGAAGAAGAAAAACTGACAGGTGACCGATGTACAGGACTTTCCTCTAAAATGCAAGATACAATGGAGGAGAACAGTGAGAGGTAAGCTTTCTATAACTACAGGCTGAAAGATGACTTCCTTTCACTTGTTTTTATTTCCTCATAGTGCTCTACGGAAACGTATTCGAGAGGACAGAAAGGCCACCACAGCTCAGAAGGTGCAGCAGATGAAACAGAGGCTAAATGAGAATGAACGAAAAAGAAAAAGGTGGTTATATTGGCAACCTATTCTCACTAAGATTGAATAGATGACTTCTTATTTTATGTTTTAGGCCAAGATTGACAGACACCTAATATTCATGACTTGAGAATATTCTGCAGCTATAAATTTTGAACCATTGATGTGCAAAGCAAGACCTGAAGCCCACTCCGGAAACTAAAGTGAGGCTCGCTAACCCTCTAGATTGCCTCACAGTTGTTTGTTTACAAAGTAAACTTTACATCCAGGGGATGAAGAGCACCCACCAGCAGAAGACTTTGCAGAACCTTTAATTGGATGTGTTAAGTGTTTTTAATGAGTGTATGAAATGTAGAAAGATGTACAAGAAATAAATTAGGGGAGATTACTTTGTATTGTACTGCCATTCCTACTGTATTTTTATACTTTTTGGCAGCATTAAATATTTTTGTTAAATAGTCTTTTGTTGGTTTGTGTGCATTATCTTAGGACA